GGACTTCAGAGGCTGGACCTACAGACCCAGATGAGAAGGCAAAAGCGTAGGGAGGAGCGGCAGGAGATGGGAAGGGCGGGCCCCGCTCGGAGCAGCTGCCGCTTCCTCCCAAAGTCCCACGAGGGGCCTGAGTCACGGGCCACCGCCCTGGGTCGGCGAGCTGGGGGAAGGGATCTGGACACCTGGCGTGTCCGGGCGGGAAGCTGGTGAGGGCCCCTGGGGACAGAGCGGAGGACCAGTGGTTGGGGCGAGAAGAGGGCAGTCCCGCAGCGAGTCCCACGCGGGGTGGGAGGGATCTAGGCCCCGCCCTCTCCTCGGCTCCGCCCTGCGCCCCCTTCCCTCTCCTCATTGTCCTTAGACAAAGCGGTCGCCGCCCCCGCCCGGCCCCCTGGTCTCTGTCTCCGTCCCTCCTCCTTTGCTGCCTCTTTCCCTCCTCCTCTCCCTCCCTCCTCCCCTCCCTCCAGTCTCCGGATCTCCCTCGGTCCCTCTCTCCTCCTCTTCCTCTCTCTGGACGCCCGGCTCCTCCGCACCCCCTCCCCCGGGGGTCCCGCGGCCTGTGAGTTGACTGAGGGGCTCAGACTTGGGGAGTGGGTGTCTCCTCGCCCCTGTCCTTGCTCCCGTCCCTGGCCCGGACCTTGGCTGTCTCCTCTTTGTGCCGAGATTGTCAGTCTGTGCGGCTACAGCGGGGTGGAGACGGCCGGCTCTGTCACGGCTTCATGAGAGCGGGGACGGGGCGCAGGACTTGCAGGCGCCGGGGAGAAGAGACATGGAGCCGGCCCTTGGCACTCTGGGGTCGCGTGGGGCAGTCGGTGGGGGAGGCAGGCGGTGGTGACAGGACAGGGTGGGGGTGGACGCCAGGGTTCTGGGAACGCGCTGGCAGCCCTGACGCCCGGGTTCCGAAAGTCTCGGGGGTGGGTATTTCCCCCGACCCGCCTCGGGGGCGGAGTGCGGGGCAGAGGGGTGGGGGCTGGGGAGAGGCGTGGCCCGAGCGGTGCTGGAAGCGGAGCCGGGACCTTTGGGGCCCGCGCTGAGACGCGCCCGGCTGCTGCCGCCGCCCTCCTTTCCCCTCTTCCCTGGTTTCCCTTCTCCTCTAGACCTGTTCGCTCTCCGCCCCTCCTTGCCTCCCCAACACCCCCTCAGGTCCCGTTGCCTCCTGGTCCTTTCAGGGATTCCTGGTCCTTCCTTCCCACACTAGCCTCCCTGGGGTATCGCTGAGGCAGCCTGGCCTGCACCCAGGTTCCCCTCACCCCTGCCACATTTCTCTCTTCTCCCTCACGCCAACTTTCCTTTTCGCCCTTCTCTCTCTTTCTCACATCCTAGAGACGGTCTTTAATACGCATTAACCCTGTGCTGCCACATCTGGCTCCTGCCCTCATTGCCTCCAATCCGGACTCTTCCTCTCACATCACCCCCACCACCCCCAACTTGGGCTCACAACTTCTCTTCACTTTTTCCATTTCCCCAGTTCTCTGCCTTCCGTCTTTCCCTCTGTCCTCATCCTTAGCCCCTCTGCCCTGCTTTGTGTCCCACCTCTCCCCCTCCACTTCCTCTCCTCCCACCCTCAGTCTCACCCCCGGGCTGTCTCACTCTCTGGAGCCTCTCCTTCCTGTTCTCTGTCCCCAGTGCTCCCTACCCTCACCTCAAGACGACCATGGCCACCATCCCAGACTGGAAGCTACAGCTGCTAGCCCGGCGCCGGCAGGAGGAGGCGTCCGTTCGAGGCCGAGAGAAAGCAGAACGGGAGCGCCTGTCCCAGATGCCAGCCTGGAAACGAGGGCTCCTGGAGCGCCGCCGGGCCAAGCTTGGGCTGTCCCCTGGGGAGCCTAGCCCTGTGCTAGGGACTGTAGAGGCTGGACCTCCAGACCCGGATGAGTCTGCGGTCCTTCTGGAGGCCATCGGGCCAGTGCACCAGAACCGATTCATCCGGCAGGAGCGGCAGCAGCAGCAGCAGCAACAACAACGGAGTGAAGAGCTGCTAGCAGAGAGAAAGCCTGGGCCTCTGGAGGCCCGGGAGCGGAGACCCAGCCCTGGGGAGATGCGGGATCAGAGCCCCAAGGGAAGAGAGTCAAGAGAAGAGAGACTAAGTCCGAGGGAGACCAGAGAGAGGAGGCTGGGGATAGGGGGAGCCCAAGAGTTGAGCCTGAGGCCTCTGGAGGCTCGGGACTGGAGGCAAAGCCCAGGAGAGGTGGGAGACAGGAGCTCCCGACTGTCAGAGGCATGGAAATGGAGGCTGAGTCCTGGAGAAACTCCAGAGCGGAGTCTGAGACTAGCAGAGTCTCGAGAGCAAAGCCCCAGGAGAAAAGAGGTGGAAAGTAGACTGAGCCCAGGGGAATCTGCCTACCAGAAGTTGGGCCTGACAGAGGCCCATAAATGGAGACCTGACTCCAGAGAGTCTCAGGAACAGAGTTTGGTACAACTGGAGGCAACAGAGTGGAGGCTGAGGTCAGGAGAAGAAAGACAAGACTACTCGGAAGAATGTGGGAGAAAAGAAGAGTGGCCAGTTCCAGGGGTAGCTCCAAAAGAGACTGCAGAGCTGTCCGAGACCCTGACAAGGGAGGCCCAAGGCAACAGTTCCGCAGGAGTGGAGGCAGCAGAGCAGAGGCCTGTGGAAGATGGCGAGAGGGGCATGAAGCCAACAGAAGGGTGGAAATGGACCCTGAACTCCGGGAAGGCTCGAGAATGGACACCCAGGGACATAGAGGCTCAAACTCAGAAACCAGAACCTCCAGAGTCAGCAGAGAAGCTTCTGGAATCTCCCGGTGTGGAGGCTGGAGAAGGGGAGGCTGAGAAGGAGGAGGCGGGGGCTCAGGGCAGGCCTCTGAGAGCCCTGCAGAACTGCTGCTCTGTGCCCTCCCCCCTCCCACCAGAGGACGCTGGGACTGGAGGCCTGAGACAGCAGGAAGAGGAAGCAGTGGAGCTCCAGCCCCCACCACCAGCCCCTCTGTCTCCCCCACCCCCAGCCCCAACTGCCCCCCAACCTCCTGGGGATCCCCTCATGAGCCGCCTGTTCTATGGGGTGAAGGCAGGGCCAGGGGTGGGGGCCCCCCGCCGCAGTGGACACACCTTCACCGTCAACCCCCGGCGGTCTGTGCCCCCTGCGACCCCAGCCACCCCAACCTCTCCAGCCACAGTTGATGCTGCAGTCCCGGGGGCTGGGAAGAAGCGGTACCCAACTGCCGAGGAGATCTTGGTTCTGGGGGGCTACCTCCGTCTCAGCCGCAGCTGCCTTGCCAAGGGGTCCCCCGAAAGACACCACAAACAGGTAGGGAAGCAGCCAAGCCAGACTTCTTAGAATGCCTCCTGCCCCCTTTTTCTCCCTCCTTCAGCTTAAGATCTCCTTCAGCGAGACAGCCCTGGAGACCACGTACCAATACCCCTCCGAGAGTTCGGTACTGGAGGAGCTGGGCCCGGAGCCTGAGGTCCCCAGTGCCCCCAACCCTCCAGCAGCCCAACCCGACGACGAAGAGGATGAGGAAGAGCTGCTGCTCCTGCAGCCAGAGCTCCAGGGCGGGCTGCGCACCAAGGCCCTGATTGTGGGTAAGCGGAGGCTCCGCCGGCCCGAGGGCGCCATTCTCTAACATTATTGCCCCCTCTCCCACAGATGAGTCCTGCCGGCGGTGACCATCTTCCAACATAGGGATATACCTCCCTCCTTCTTATAACTGAAGATCCTGGAGCCCGGAAGATTCAGGGCAGACAGACCCTGATAATGAGCCTGGCAGGGAAGGGCAACCAACATCTTGTAACTTGCTTTCCCCACCCTGTTTCTGGGGGCAGAGCCAATTGCCCAATTTCTACCCTAATCCAAAGTCCCTGGTGTGGGTGGGGTTAAACGTGCTGGTGCATCCTAGGTCATCCAAGAGTGAGCGCCAAGTCCTGAGAAGGGGCACAGAACTCCCTGGAGGGTGGAGATGGAGCACCTGCCCCCCATGGCAGGGTACACTCTCCCCACAGCCTTCCTCCCCACCATCCCGTGGGGACTCTCGGGATTTAAGCACTCGTCTCTCTGGGAGGCCCAGACCCCACTCCATTTATAGGCACATCTCCTTCATTTCCTAGGTCACTGCCCCTTTGTTTACAGCTCCTGCCTCCTCCCTTGACCACAGCCTGGTTTACAAATTCCATCAGCTCCCAGCCCCACCTGCCAAAGTCCCAGGTTTACAAGCCACGCTTACTTGCTGTGTCTGCGTGGAATTCTCTCCTCTGTCCCCTCCAGTCTCCTCATTGGAGTGACCTGAAGGTGTGGCTTCCTCCACTTTTTCTCAGTATTACTTTGCCTTAGTTTTCCCCAAGAGGGAAGGCTGGAACTCTTAACTCTGTACCCCTTGATAGTTATTTAATTCTGTTTCTCCTAGTGGTTCACAATTGAACTGAATTGAGATGGTGTCGGGTGGCTAAGGAGACACCTCACCTCTCCTTCCCCATTGTGCCGCCTTTATCAATTGCCTGTTTTGTTTTGTTTGTTTTTTAACTTTCCATAATAAAATGGAGTTCTCTTCAACTCGTCTGCTTCTCCTTCTTTGGGAAAAAAAA